ATCACGAGTAGGAAAACCATTTGGGGGAGTAATGTAACAATCCCTGAGGGAAAAATAAAAACTAACACTATGATGACAACCCTCGAATGCACCACCACCAGGAAGCCTTTCCTGATGCTTCGCCAGAGAGGTTCTCTTTAAACGCGAATTTTTCTTGAGTTATCCTAGAAATGTAAGTTACACCTCACATTTCGCCTTCTTTCGTACATGTTCCTGTGCGTTTCCTAATCCTTCCACTTTGTAGTTCCTCCAGCACCGGTTGTGTCCGAGGGCCCTTCTGGCGGAGCCACACTCGCTCGGCCCAAGGTCCCGCCCTCCAGCATCAGGATGCACGGACAGTATTTGTGGACTTGACCGCATCCCAGGAAATCCAGCGGGCCTGGCCACTTCTGGGCGCCAGGACCACAGCCGGCCACCCCACGGACGCCTGGGACGCTCTTCTGGGCCCCCTTCGGGGCTGGGCGTCGGGCTCGCAACAACTGCGACCAACTGGCTCCGCGAGGCCTGGGGCGCAGGGGTGGGGCTCACGTCGTGGGACGGTTGCATGGATTATTTTCGATTGATTTCCGAACCTTCAGGAAGCAGACACGCTCCCCTTCCTTCTTAGGGATGGGGCGGCAGCCAACGAAAGCCCGAAGCCGCCTCCTTTTCTGAGTGGGGAGCTTAGAGATGCTCAGGAGGGACCTCCCCGATTCTGCGATTCTGAGCATCAATTTTGGCAGGAGGCTAGATAGAAGTAGCAATTGACATTCATCACCCTAAAGTGCGGATTATGTCAGTACAGATGCTACGATAGAAGAACTAAAAAATGACAGAAATGGTTTTACTGTTTTTAAACTCTGGGAGCCTACTCCTTTAAGAGATTAGGCAGTACGCCTATTCTCGCCTGGTCCCAGCGTACCTTGCGCGGCTCGCCGTCCCCCACTCACGTACCAGGGCTCATTGCGTGACGGTTACACTTCCGGCGGGCTACGTGCGCGCGGCGAGCGCCGGGCGTACTTTTGCGTGGTTGCTCCACCCCCTCAGCCTTGCCTTCGCCGCCGTTGGGGCTGGAAGTTCCCGCCAGGTCCGTGCCGGGCGAGAGAGATGCTGCCCGGCCCGCCTCGGCTTTGAGGCGAGAGAAGTGTCCCAGACCCATTTCGCCTTGCTGACGGCGTCGAGCCCTGGCCAGACATGTCCACAGGGTTCTCCTTCGGGTCCGGGACTCTGGGCTCCACCACCGTGGCCGCCGGCGGGACCAGCACAGGCGGCGTTTTCTCCTTCGGAACGGGAGCGTCTAGGTAACCGCACTTTCTCGCCTTCCTGGGCCGGATTCACCCCCACCCCCACCCCCGCAAAGCTCCCTTGGTGTCCCCATCCTGTCTCTTCCCTCTGGCTTCCTTCCCAGTGGGGCTGGAGAGAAGCACTTAATCTAGCCGCCCGGCGTCGTAGGCCTCTCGCCGCGGTACCCGGGCCCAGCGCGGCCTGGTGAAGTGGAGGGCGGGATGGGTTCTGTGCTGTGAGGTTTCCAGAATCCACGTATAGTTCAGGCATTATTTGGACCTAGTGGGGTCTTGACTGCGTGGAAGGGCCTTGGGGTCTACCCCGGAGCTTTAGCGATGTGTCAGTCTTAGGCATAGAATGAACATTGAATGAATGAATGAAATTATAGCATACTGTGGAGTTTTATGATAGATAATTCCGATTTCATTGCAGCATTTGCGGTTTTGGATATGACGGTGTTTTAATAACTTTGTGGTTTTTAACCAGCTTTTCAAGCTTTTGTGCCACATGGGACCTTATCTGTTTTTGTTAAAAAAAACAAAAACACTTTTTTACAGTGTTTATTAGTGGTAATTTTCTGCAGTATGTGCAGATTAGTATATCTGATGCGAGAATGTTGTGTTGTAATAACTCAATTTGTCTTTTACTTAAATTACAAAACGTAGGTAGCATGTTCCTTGTTTTTGTGCAACCCATTAGTTCAGGTGGCGACAAAAACATAACTATCCAGAAAGAAACAAAGTGGTGAGACATTTTAATGAGAGATTTAAGCTTTAGAACTCAATTTTTTTTAAGATAAAGGTGGAGGGGTTCATAAAGTTAAGGAGTGTGCACACTGTCAACAAGATACTTCCTGAAGCTTAAAAGATGTGGCTGTAGATTTAAAAGGCAAATACTTAAGCATGACCTGCAGTTTAAAAAGGGAGGGAGGAGGAACCACGGACTACACAGTCAATTCAGAAATTTGAATTTTCATCCATACCTCCGTTATTCTTACTCTACTCGCTCAACAACAGGTTCTGATAATGTTACTTCTGCCATTTCTGTTTGTCTTTATTTCCAGTTCCACAACCCTGCTTAGGCTATTGTCATTCGTGGAACAAATATTTATTGGACAGATTCCCATGTGCAAGGCTCTGTTTTAGGTATTAAGAGTCTTGCTCTCTTGATCCTTACAAGATTTTTAACCAGCTGTCTTTCTTGTTTTAGATGAAAACTACTCCAATCAACTTCTTCAATCTGTTCTGCCACATTTTAGCCAGAGTAATTGAAAAACAAAATTCCCATTGCTCTCTAGACTACTTTTACATGTGGATTTATTTTTAAGGAAGAACAGAAACATATTTGAACTTGATGGGTTAAAGGTAAATTTATTTTTCTTTTTGGGTCCTATGACATTTTTGTTTTGTTTTTGTTTCTTTAAATAAGCAACCCTTCTGTGGGGCTCAATTTTGGAAATCTTGGAAGTACTTCAACTCCAGCAACTACATCTGCTCCTTCAAGTGGTTTTGGAACCGGGCTCTTTGGATCTAAACCTGCCACTGGGTTCACTCTAGGAGGAACAAATACAGGTGAGGAGGATCTGATCACATTGTCAGAGAGTTGATTAAATTTTATTTCTCTTTTTGTCCCCAGGAATAGCAACAACTATAACTACAGGATTAACTCTGGGTAAGAATTTTTGAGGAAAGATCCCAGCTCTGTTGTTTGTTTATTCATTTATTTATTTAAATAGGAACGCCAGCCACTACATCTGCAGCTACAACAGGCTTCAGTTTAGGATTCAATAAACCTGCAGCATCTGCCACACCATTTGCTCTACCTATTACCTCTACCTCAGCTAGCGGTCTGACTCTTTCGTCTGCTCTGACATCAACTCCAGCAGGTGAGGCAGAATGAAAAACCGTTGCATTTAATCTTTTGAAAGCTTACTATCTCTCTTTTTATAGCATCCACAGGATTTACTCTAAATAATTTGGGTGGGACAACAGCCACAACTACAACTGCATCAACAGGCCTCTCTTTAGGGGGAGCCTTAGCTGGTTTGGGAGGTTCACTTTTCCAGAGTACAAACACAGGAACATCAGGTAATTGATGGTATTTATTCTCCAGAATAGTAGATGGAATTTATAAGTTATGTTTTATTTATAGGACTTGGACAGAATGCTTTAGGGTTGACTTTGGGAACTACAGCAGCTACTTCAACTGCAGGCAATGAAGGCCTTGGTGGTATAGATTTCAGTAGCTCCTCAGATAAAAAGAGTAAGTAATGCTGTTGTAACTTTATGTTTTAATTTTTTTACGTGAAGCTTCTTGAATTTTCTAGGTGATAAAACGGGAACAAGACCAGAGTAAGTTTACAAATTTACCCTTAAGGCATTTTTGACCTTAATACATGTTTTGCATTTTTCTTAGGGATAGTAAAGCTCTGAAGGATGAAAATCTACCTCCTGTCATCTGCCAGGATGTTGAAAATCTCCAGTAAGTGTCAAATATAATTAGATAAATAACACTTTTAAAACTCAGTTTTAAATATATTTTTTAGGAAATTTGTGAAGGAGCAGAAACAAGTTCAAGAAGAAATTAGTAGAATGTCTTCAAAAGCAATGCTTAAGGTACAAGAAGATATTAAAGCTCTGAAGCAGCTCCTGTCGTTGGCTGCCAATGGAATACAGAGAAACACTCTCAACATTGACAAATTGAAAATAGAAACTGCTCAGGTATACCAACTTATGGCCATTTTACCGTAGGGTTTTTTTTTTTTTAAATCCTCTGGTATATTAGGAGTTGAAGAATGCTGAAATAGCTTTAAGAACCCAGAAGACACCACCTGGACTTCAACATGAATATGCAGCTCCTGCTGAGTAAGTTGCTGGATTTTTAAAAACAAATGTTTATTTGATCTGACTTTTTAAATGTTTTTTAAAGCTACTTCAGAATCTTGGTTCAGCAATTTGAGGTACAGCTTCAGCAGTACAGGCAGCAGATTGAAGAACTAGAAAACCATCTTGCCACTCAAGCAAATAATTCACATATAACCCCTCAAGGTAACATGCTTACTGTGGTAATTTTTTTTGAATATTTGGGTGATAATGTAATTTTCTTTTATAGATTTGTCAATGGCTATGCAGAAAATTTATCAAACATTTGTAGCTTTAGCGGCACAACTTCAGTCTATTCATGAAAATGTAAAGGTAAGTTTTCATTACCCATTTATCTACCTGGATCATTTAGCCGTTTTGTTTATTATTCTTTTAGGTTCTGAAAGAACAGTACCTTGGCTACAGGAAAATGTTCTTGGGAGATGCTGTTGATGTGTTTGAAACAAGGCGAGCAGAAGCCAAGAAGTGGCAGAACACACCCAGAGTTACTACTGGACCCACTCCTTTCAGCACCATGCCAAACGCAGCAGCCGTTGCCATGGCTGCAACACTTACACAGCAGCAACAGCCTGCTACAGGTCTGAACGCATTCAAGTTATAGCTTCTTACTTCCCCCCCATTTTTTTTTTTTTTTTATACCAGGGCCACAGCCATCTCTGGGAGTTAGTTTTGGAACGCCATTCGGCTCAGGTATTGGCACTGGCTTGCAATCAAGTGGCTTAGGTTCTTCAAACCTTGGAGGTACACTTTAACTTTTCTAATATTTCATTGAACATTGTATATTTTTCTATTACCCTTCCACTAGGATTTGGAACTAGCTCTGGTTTTGGATGCAGCACCACAGGGGCCTCCACATTTGGATTTGGAACAACAAATAAACCCTCAGGAAGTCTTAGTGCAGGTTTGTGTGTTTCTGCCTGGATTTCAGGCAAACTGATATGAATATTTTTTTCCCTAAACATAAGGCTTTGGCAGCTCAAGTACATCTGGGTTTAACTTCAGCAATCCTGGCATCACGGCATCAGCTGGTTTGACTTTTGGGGTGTCCAATCCTGCCTCTGCAGGTTTTGGAACAGGAGGACAACTCCTTCAGTTGAAGAAACCTCCAGCTGGAAACAAAAGAGGAAAAAGATAAACATGGGTTGATGTGTTGAGAGAATCCATAGCAGCACCGTTCATTCTATGAGTCTATTTTTCTAATGATGCAGTAATTAAATTGCATCCCAGGAGATTTATAAAGTTTTGATATTTTTCCCTACTCTGGAATTTGAACTTTCTTCATGTTTGCCATACTGAACATCTTTTTTCTTGTGGAATTTAAAGTCCAGCTGTGTTTTCTTTTTAATTTGATTCTCAGTGTAAGAAATGTTCTGATTACATCACTGATTGGTAATGGTTAGAAACCATTAACCTAAAACTTACTATTTAACCTAGTGTTTTTGTTGATGAGGTTTACATTATGTGAATACATGCACATTTGTTTCTTATACAGGTGGTGTGAACTCTAGGGCCTATACTAGAATCAATTTGTTCCTTGTTAAAGGCCTTTTGAATTATACTGCAGGGCATCTTGTGAATATGTATGTAAATATATACAGAATAATACACACAGTTGTGTGTGCATATAAAATACATATTTACGCCAGGCGTGGTGGCTCACGCCTGTAATCCCAGCACTTTGGGAGGCCGAGGCAGGCGGATCACCTGAGGTCAGGAGTTTGAGACCAGCCTGACATGGTGAAACCCCATCTCTACGAAAAATACAAAAATTAGCTGGGCATAGTGGCGGGTACCTATAATCCCAGCTACTCGGGAGGCTGAGGCACGAGAATCACTTGAAGCCGGGAGGTGGGGGTTGCAGTGAGCCGAGATCACACCACTGCACTCCAGCCTGGGCAACAAGAGCAAAACTCCGTCTCAAAAAAGATGAAAATAAAATAAAATATATATTTACAGGCCTACAACTTTTGCCTCAGACTGTTCCCCTTTTCTAAGGGTATTCAAGTTTTCACCTTTTAAGCTTCATATCCTCAGTGCTTGTAGAATGATGAGCTTAGAGGTACCAGGTCATTGCAGTTGTTTGCTTAAAGACTTATTGAAATGGTTACTGGCGTAAATACTTGGCCAACTCAACTTTATTGCCCCTGATCTTTTCCATTTTTGTTTCCACCTTAACCTATAGCAGCTCCTCCAAATGAGGAATGCTGTAAGTAAGACTCATCAAACAGATTTTAACCATTTTATTATCCTGTGTGTCCTTACATTGCTTCTGTGAGATGTTTTTTTCTTATCTGAGATGAACTTTCAGGAGCCTATTTGAACTCCAGACTGGTGTTCTGGGGCAAAGAGCTATTAGCCAAACTGATTCTATGCAGGTGAAGGATGCACTAAAGTTCTCACTTTAGTGAGAACTTTTCTAGCTATTCCAATACAGAGTTCTTTCTTATAGGGCTATTGATATTGACACCAAATGGAGTGGCTTCTCAGCCTCTTAATGTCTTAAGTAAGTGCTTAATTTGGAATAGAGAAACCAGTATATTTTAAAAAAGAAAAATATTCTTTGTAGCAACTGTAAATTCTCCCATTATAACAGTGAACAGAGCTCCAGGTAATAACGCATAGGCATGTCAGGTTGCATCTGTATATTTGACTACATTAGTATTAGTGACATCAGGTGGATATAAAAGAAAACCCTTGGAAAGAGAACTGCCTTAGCCATGATTTCGTTAGTAGACCTATTTATGATTCAATTGCAATTTTCAGATAGGATGTGAACATGGAATTTCATTGAAAATAGTTTAATTTTTTATATAAAAGGTTTTGTATATAATGTGTGTCAGTGACTATTTTCAAAATCATTTTCATCAAGACACCTTTTTTCTAAAATAGGCATTGCATACACATATGCACACGTATGTGCATGTGCCACACATTTTTTGTATAATGTTGGGTTTGATTATAAAAGTGTTGTCAAATGTTTTATTTATCTGCATATAGCAGTGGTTGGCTTTTTTGAATTGAAATTTTTGCGCATTGATGCATTGAAATAAGGAAAATTATTTATCTCTGAGCACTAAACTTATTTTTGCATATTTCTGTAATATTGCAGTCCCCAGATCCAGAACATGGGAAGTTAGGGAAAATGTGTGATTTTGTGTTTTGAATTACTGTCAGAATTACATACACAATTACAACAAACTTTTTTTAAAAGACATTTCATTGTACTGCAAAAATCTGAATATTTATATTTCTTGTTTTTTTCTTTATATGTTTTGCATTTTAATATGTTGAGCCACTGGAAATTTGTAACAGATTAATTTGTTATAGGAGTTTAAATGTGTTGTCATTGTCTCCATTGTCTTTGTCCAGAGCCTATTATTATGGAAACAATAAAATTTATTGTGTCAGTTGCTTTGATTCTTTATAGGTGTCAGTAGCTGTTCTTAATATGTAA